ATTGATGACACTTTTTGGCAAAATAAGGAGTTTATTAAGAAGAAGTACAAATCATGAAAAGATTCTTTTGTTTATTTTTTGGATAATCCTATAGTATAGTTATACAGAATTAAAACATAGGTATTAGGAGAACTAAATGAGTTATATCAGAATTTGGGGCTTTTGAAAAGATGTATGGCAGGTTTGGGGTTTTTTAAAATAACAGCTTTATTGAGACATAATTCACCTGCTGTATAATCAAATATTTTTAATCTATGTGCTTACAGTTTTAATCATTAAATTTACTTAATTTATTTAAAATAGAAAGTCATGGACTTTAGTCTTCATTTTAAGAAATCAAGTTACTTTCTTGTTCTATTCTACACTTGTTTTGTTTGGCTTCATTTGGGAATATAACATTGTGTTTATTAGTTTATTTCAAAATATATTTTTCTAAGTGGACTGTTTGAAGTTTCTTTAAAATTTTTAATTCAAATTCTTGAACTAAACAATGAATTAAACTAGGCCGGGTACACTGGCTCACGCCTGTAATCCCAGCACTTTGGGAGGCCGAGGTGGGTGGATCATGAGGTCAGGAGTTCAAGACCAGCCTGGCCAAGATGGTGAAACCCCGTCTCTACTAAAAATACAAAAATTAGCTGGGCATGGTGGCAGGCTTCTGTAATCCCAGCTACTTGGGAGGCTGAAGCAGGAGAATTGCTTGAACTCGGGTGGCAGAGGTTGCAGTGAGCCAAGATCACGCCACTGCACTCCAGCCTGGGCGATAGAGTGAGACTCCATCTCAAAGAAACAAAACAAAACAAAACAAAAATGAATTAAACTATAGGTTTTATAATTCAGCCAGAGAATCTTAATAATGCATTAATAATTCTTTTTTTGCATAGCTTCATAATATTCATATTTTGGTTTCAGTAATTATATATTAATACTCTTTTTAGAAGTAACAGTACACTAATACTTCATAGCAATTGTGCTTTTGTTTTTGTTTTTGTTTTTTGAGATGGAGTCTTGCTCTTTTGCCAGGCTGGAGTGCAGTGGCGTGATCTTGGCTCACTGCAACCTCCACCTCCCGGGTTCCAGCGATTCTCCTGCCTCAGCCTCCCGAGTAACTGGGACTACAGGTGTGTGCCACCACACCCGGCTAACTTCATAGCAGTTTTTAACATGTATAAAGATAATACACAGTCATAAAGTGTGTACAGTGGAAATCTTGGTTGAATATCTCCACTTGTTGGACCACTGTCGGTTTTTAAGTTCATAACTTGATGTGAAGTGATCCATATAATAAATTTTTCTTTTGGAAGAGCTTTGATATATAGTGCTTTGAGTTCTATGCCATGTCACTTAATAAATCTCAAGTATGTAACAAGTATTTTCTACAAAATTTCATTGAGTGCTATTTATACTATAAGAGAGGGCACTAGAGATGCAAATTAATGTCCTATAATCAAATAAGTGCTATATTCTAATTCATTTCATATCTCCTAATCACCTGAATTAAAATCACAGAAATTTCTAAACCATCTATAATAATACACTGTACAAAAACTGAGGTGAAGAAAATATGTTACTCCTCCTGTAGGAGACAGCTTTTAAAAAATGAAAATATATTATCACTTTTAAGTTCCTACTATGTGACAAGAATTGTGTTAGGTAATTTGCATGTCATCATATCACAATCCTTCTAGCCATAAAGTATCTCTCTTTTTTCTTTTACCTAGTTCTTACTCCTTGTCATTGTGCTTGAGGGAATTTGGCATTGTGTGCTATCACTTCGATTAGGGAAACGCAAGATCCTTAACTAGGCAATGTATAGAATATTGAGTTGAAAAGCCATACCTCTTCTCTACAAGTGTCAGGATCTTCGAATGGGAATTTGATTTCTATAATAATAATTTAATAAAAGTGATTTCTAGCAACAAAATTTTTTATCCCATTGAATTTATTATAACTTAATTTACTTACGTTAGAAAGTATTTACAGTTATATAATGAGGATTTTCTTGAGTTGACTAAATTTGAGGAAGAAATTTGCCTTTGATTGCTTTCCTGGGTTAACATATTTCAGAATTTTTGCCACCTAATGTAGTATACTCTTCATGAAATTAAACCAGAAACCCACTAACGAGAAAGGTAATTCACCTACAGATGCTGTGAGCTAAAATGTTGTGAGTTGATCTTGGTTATTCTTTATGGCCATTCCCTTTTTTCCAAGAAAACTAGACCATTTCTAGAAGGAAGTCAGATCCTAGTTACAAACATGTTGCAAGCAGATTTAAAAATCTCTACTCCTCCTTCTATCTTATTATACTGAAATTACATAGTAAATTTAAATACATACACTTATACATATGGATGGTATGTATGTATGGATTTATGCTGAAGTCTGCATTATTAGAGAGCAAACTTGGGCCTATAGCCATTAATTCAGAAACAACTGCTAATTGTTTGACAGTTACAAATTGACATTGCCAAAAAGCAAACTTGGCCTATTATTGCTTTGTTCCTTTAATATTTCTCTTTTTATTGTCCTCTTAATAACACTTTTATAAATATTGTGATTTATTCAGTTTCTAATAAATAAGCATATTTTTATATTACTTGAGTCAACAGAACAGCATTTTGAAACTGTTCACAGATTCTCATTCATAAGCTAAATACTTATAGAAAATAGATACAGTTACTGATTTTATGCATTCTGTACAATTTTGCCTAAGAAATTAATGCATAGAAGTGGACTTTTTTATATCACCAACAAGATTGAAAATATAAGCAAAAAGTGTTTATAACTAATTGTTTTATAAGAAAGGAACTTCACCTGTTTCTGGATATTTTTTCCTCTGGAATTCAGCCATAAAAAAGAATGTAATCTTGTCATTTATGGCAATGTGGATGGAACTGGAGGACATTAAGTGAAATAAGCCAGGAACAGAAAGTTAAACACTGCATGTTCTCACTCATATGTGAAAGCTAAAAAATGTTGGTCTCATAGAAGTAAAAAGTAAGACAGAGGATAGATAATAGAGGCTGGGAAGGGTAGGAGGAAGGAAGGGATAGGGAGAAATTTGTTGAAGGATACAAAATTTCAGCTAGATAGAAGAAATAAGTTCTAGTGTTCTATACCACTGTAGGATGACTGTAGTTAACAATACTATATAGTTTCAAATAGCTGGAAGGAAGATACTGAACATTCCTAACACAAAGAAATGATAAATATTTAGATAATGGATATGTTAATTACCTTGATTTGATTTCTGTACATTATATGTATCAGAACATTATCTACCCCATGAATATGTATGATTATTATTTGTTAATTAAAAAAATAAAATTAAAAAAATCATACATGGGCCAGGCATAGTGGCTCATGTTTGTAATCCCAGCACTTTGGGGGGCCGAGGCGGGCAGATCACTTGAGGTCAGGAGTTTGAGAGCAGCCTAGCCATCATGGTGAAACCCCATCTCTACTAAAAATACAAAAATTAGCTGGGTGTGGCGGCGGGTGCCTGTAATCCCCAGCTCTTCAGGAGGCTGAGGCAGGAGAATCACTCGAACCTGGGAGGCAGAGGTTACAGTGAGCCGAGATCATGCCACTGCACTCCAGCCTGGCGATAGTGAGATTCCGACTCACAAAAAAAAAAAAAAAAAAAAAATCATACATAGTAAAATGGTAGCATTTTTTGAATATGAGTGGAAGCTACATGAGTGTTTTAAATATTTCATAATTTTAAAATCACTGGGTGCAAATGACTATATGAATAAAAGTGTCCAATAAACTGTACTCTTAAAAACTAACAAATATATGGGATATATTAGATACTTGATGGATTTATATTTGGCATAAGTAAGGTTATATTCACTTTTCATCCATCATTGCATATATGTATCAAGTATGTGTGTACTGGCAGTATTTATTTAGCCCACTCAGGTAGAATTTATTCTTCCCATATAATTACAGGGTATTATCATCAACTAAATTAAATCAGAAAATGAATGAGAAAGCACCTCAAAGTACCAGGTCTATACAGCCATTCTCTAGATCAAACTTACTTACAAACACACACACAACATGTACATAGTTTTATTTATTTGTTTATTTTTCTCACAGATGAGATTAACATGGGCTTTGGAGTCATAAAGACTGAATTTGAATCTAATTGCTATCATATCATATCTCCTATATAGATGGACTCTTGGGAAAGTTAAATAAATTTCTAATAATATTACCCTTGTAGTTAGACAATAATACCAACTTCTTCTTAAGGTTCTTATGAAGATAAATTTGTAAAATAGCCGAACATTTTCTGACAAGTAGTAATTATTGAATAAACATTGACCTCCTTCCCCATGTGTTTCTAACCTCCTTTGTTAGTAAAGTTTTTTTTTTTTTTTTTTTTTTTGTCATCCAGGCTGGAGTGCAATGGTGCGATCTCAGCTCACTGAAACCTCCACCTCCTGGGTTCAAGCGATTCTCCTGCCTCAGCCTCCCAAGTAGCTGGGATTACAGGCACCTGTCACCATGCCTGGCTAATTCTTGTATTTTTAGTAGAGACAGGGTTTCACCACGTTGGCCAGGCTGGTCTTGAACTCCGGACCTCAGGTGATCCGCCCACCTCAGCCTCCCAAAGTGCTGGTATTACAGGCGTGAGCCACCATGCCTGGCCATTAGTAAGGTGTTAAAAAATAGGTTCTCTTTGTAAAAATTAGTTTTGAACTTTATTTTTACTTTTTTTCTTTGCATTCTCACCCAGTCTATTTTTGGTCTTATTTTGAAGTTTCGCACACCAGTCAAGATGTATATATATGTGGGCCATGGGATATACTTTCTGACTTTGTTATTCTGTCATGTTGACACTCTCTCAGTGGGAATCTGCATTGGTCTGTTTTCACACTGCTGATAAAGACATACCCGAGACTAGAAAGAAAAAAAGGTTTAATTGGACTTACAGTTCCACATGGCTAGGGAGGCCTCAGAATCATGGCAGGAGGCAAAAGGCACTTCTTACATGGCAGCAGCAAGAGAAAATGAGGAAGAAGCAAAAGCAGAAACCCCTGATAAACCCATCAGATCTCCTGAGACATATTAACTATCACAAGAATAGCACGGGAAAGACCAGCCCCCATGATTCACAACACATGGGAATTCTGGGAGATACAATTCAAGTTGAGATTTGGGTGGGGACACAGCCAAACCACATCATTCTGCCCCTGGCCCCTCCAAATCTCATGTCCTCACATTTCAAACCCAGTCATGCCTTCCCAACAGTCCCCCAAACTCATTAACTCATTTCAGCATTAACCCAAAAGTCTACCAGTCCAAAGTCTCATCTGAGACAAGGCAAGCTCCTTTTGCCTATGAGCCTGTAAAATAAAAAGCAAGCTGATTACTTCCTAGATACAATGAGAGTACAGGTATTGGGTAAATACAGCTGTTCCAAATGGGAGAAATTGGCCAAAACAAAGGGGTTACAGGGCCCATGCAAGTCCGAAATCCAGTGGGACAGTCAAATTTTAAAGCTCCAAAATGATCTCCTTTGAATCCAGGTCTCATAACCAGGTCACGCTGATGCAAGAGGTGGGTTCCCATGGTCTTGGGCAGCTCTGCACCTGTGGCTTTGTAGAGTATAGCCTCCCTTCCAGCTGCTTTCATGGGCTGGCATTGAGTGGCTGCAGCTTTTCTAGGTGCATGATGCAGGTTGTCAGTGGATCTACCATTCTGGGGTCTGGAAGACATTGGCCCTCTCCTCACAGCTCCATTACATAGTACCCAGTACGGACTCTGTGTGGGGTCTCCAACCCCACATTTTCCATCTGCTTTGCCCTAGCAGAGGTTCTCCGTGAGGGCCCCACCCCTGCAGAAAACTTGCCAGGGCATCCAGGGGTTTCCATACATCCTCTGAAATCTAGGCGGAGGTTCCCAAATCTCAATTCTTGACTTCTGTGCACCCACAGGCTCAACACTACATGGAAGCTGCCAAGGTTTGGGGCTTCCACCCTCTGATGCCACAGCTTGAGCTGTGTACATTGGCCCCTTTCAGCTATGGCTGGAGCATCTGGGACACAGGGCACCAAGTCCCTAGGCCACACACAGCATGGGGACCCTGGGCCCAGCACACAAAACCGCTTTTTCCTCCTGGGCCTCTGGGCCTATGATGGGAGGGGCTGCCACAAAGGTCTCTGACATGGCCTGGAGACATTTTCCTCATGGTCTTGGGGATTATTAACATTAGGCTTCTTGCTACTTATGCAGTTTTCTGCAGCCAGCTTGAATTTCTCCCTAGAAAATGGGTTTTTCTTTTCTGTCGCATAGTCAGGCTGCACATTTTCCATACTTGTATGCTTTGCTTCCCTTATAAAACTGAATGCCTTTAACAGAACCCAAGTCACCTAATGAATACTTTGCTGCTTAGAAATATCTTCCACTAGATACCCTAAATCATCCCTCTCAAGTTCAAAGTTCCACAGATCTCTAGGGCAGGGGTAAAATGCCGGTCTCTTTGCTAAAACATAACAAGAGTCACCTTTACTCCAGTTTCCAACAAGTTCTTTATCTCCATCAGAGACCTGGACCTTATTGTCCATATCGCTATCAGCATTTTGGGCAAAGCCACTCAACAAGTCTCTAGGAAGTTCCACACTTTCCCACATTTTCCTGTCTTCTTCTGAGCCCTCCAAACTGTTCCAAACTCTGCCTGTTACCCAGTTCCAAAGTCACTTCTACATTTTCTGGTATTTTTTCAGCAACACCCCACTCCTGGTACCAGTTTACTGTGTTAGTCCATTTTCATGCTGCTGATAAAGACATACCCCAGATTGGGAAGAAAAAATGTTCATTTGGACTTACAGTTCCACATGGCTGGGGAGGCCTCAGAATCATGGTGGGAGGCAAAAGGCACTTCTTACATGGTGGCAGCAAGAGAAAATGAGGAAGAAGCAAAAGTGGAAACCCCTGATAAACTCATCAGATCTTGTGAGACTTATTATCTGTCAGAAGAATAGCACAGGAAAGACCAGCCGCCATGACTCAAATACCACCTCCTGGGTCCATCCTGTGACACATGGAATTCTGGGAGATAAAATTCAAGTTGAGATTTGGGTGGGGATACATAGCTAAACCATATCAGAACCTTTGTATATAAAAGGAACATTGATAGAGGATGATGAAATCATAGGAAAGACCGACAGTTTCTGAAGGACTAATTCTATAAAGTCTGCTGTTTAAGAGTTCTTAATAGTATTTTTTTAATGAAGTGATTTAAGTTGCATGGTTAATGATCAAAACTTCTGGTAGAGGCTGGGCACGGTGGCTCACGCCTGTAATCCCAGCATTTTGGGAGGCTGAGGCTGGCGGATCACAAGGTCAAGAGTTTGAGGCTAGTCTGGCCAACATGATGAAACCCTGGCTCTACTAAAAATACAAAAATTATCTGGGCATGGTGGCAGGCACCTATAATTCCAGCTACTCTGGAGTCTGAGGCAGGATAATCGTTTGAACCCGGGAGGCGGAGGTTGCAGCGAGCCGAGATCACGCCATTGCACTCCAGCCTGGGCGACAGAGTGAGACTGTGTCTCAAAAACAAACAAACAAGCAACAACAAAAACAAAAAACAAAAAAACTTCTGGTAGAGCAATTTATGACTTCTGGTTTTTTGTCTAGGCAGTTTATTTTGTCTACGATTGGATCTAACGTACACTTTACTCCAGACCCAGGTCTAAAACCTGATTGATTAAATCAGAAGTTTTTAATGATGCTGTAAATGATTTTTTATTATTGTTTAATCATATCTTAAAAAAAACAAACGTAGGGCTGGGCACGGTGGCTCACGCCTGTAATCCCAGCACTTTGGAAGGTTGTGGTGCGTGGATCACCTGAGGTCAGGAGTTCAAGACCAGCCTGGCCAACATGGTGAAACCCCATCTCTACTAAAAAATACAAAAAATTAGCCAGAGGTGGTGGTGGGCGCCTGTAATCCCAGCGACTCGGGAGGCTGAGGCAGGAGAATCACTTGAACCCAGGAGGCAGAGATTGCAGTAAGCTGAGATTGCACCACTGCACTCCAGTTTGGGCAACAGAGAGAGACTCGGTCTCAAAAAAAAAAAAAAAAAAAGTAAAAACATTGAAGTAGAATTGGCAGGAATGCCTTTATTTTTTAATCTAAAATATTTAAAATGTATTGTAGCGTATTGAAGTGTCCTTCAGATAATATCCCTTGGAACTTTTTTTTTCTCTAATTTTGAAGTTTAGTGATACTCTGTTTTTATCTTAAAGTGACATTATCTTTCAGTAGTTCAGTGTTTGTCTCTGTCTCTCTCTCTTTTTAGCCTATACTTCCTGGTATATTTGGCAGTGTAATAAATGTAGCTGTCAGCTAGTATAATTATTCCCTTTTGTGTTTAAATTATTGGAGATAGAAGATTACATCTGGATATTAGTCTCTTCATTCAGTATTGACAAGTGATGGTATCCAGTGGTACTTAAATCATTGGATGATGGAAAACATCTTTTTCTTCCATTAGGAAAGAATTTTACATGGACTTAAAAATCAAAGTATTTAATGTGTATATCTAGTACATGTTTTATACACTGTGCTTAGATCCTTTGGGTTGAATTTTTGTTTGAATAGAAAAAAATTTTGTTTGGATAGAACAAAAAATACATTTAAAACATTGCTCTAAGTTTCAGGATAAGCATTTTATTTTTCAGGGAGCACTCTTTAGTAAATATTATATGAGTGTATTAATGGTACTCTGATAAGGTAGAAATAATTATTTAAGGAGAATTCAGATTAAAAACTGGAGAGTAATTGTTTTATAACATTAGAACCCTGAATGGCAATTTGATGAACTGGAGAAGAAAAAGATGTCTGCAATAAATCAGAAACAAACCCTTCAGCTTCAGCAGTAGTGCTCATTATTTTTTTTAAAAAAATAGAGCCTCTAGGATCAAACATATTATACAAAGTAGCATGTATCATTAAAAGTATAAATTGGTATCCTTTTTAAGGGGAGTATAAAGAAGTATGTAGGAGTCAGTGTGGTCTGAAAAATGGAAAGGTTATTTTGCTGCTAAAATATAGGTTTTTTTACAGTGTAAGTGCATTGCTCAGAACATATCTTCTTCCACGCTTCAAAAGAGTTTGGGTAAGGGAACAGCCTGAAAAACACCTGAAAGAGAGAATTCTGGCTTATGGATTAGAGAGCATCTATAAACAGAACAAATTGGTGAATAAGAGTTCACAAAAATTTTGTCTAAGAAATTTCCCCACATGCATTCAGAGGTTAATAATTAAATTTTTTGAAGTTCATTTTAAAACATTGCTTATTTTAACATGTAAACGTATGTTGGGTGGGAAAAGTACAAATGGGAGATTGAAACTGTTTTAATCATGTAAATGATCAGCCCTACAATTTTTGTTTTTTTAATAATCTGGAATGCTTATTTTATATGCTGGGATGCTAGTTGTTTTTTCTATTAATACACTTAACTTGCATTCTAGCTTCGCCATTCAGAGACAGGCATCGTGTGGTGGGTTGTGTGACAGTGTCTGTCAATAGTGAAGACAAATAGTGCCAGAGACACTTAACCCATCCAATCTCACCCAGGGTATAGGTCGGTCTCGTTTTCAGACTTCTTCATAAGTCCTTCTTTCTTTCTCTCTTCCTTTCTTACTTTTTGTTTGTTTGTTTCTAAATAGTGGATTGATACTGATTGAAACTAAAACTTTTTGTAAAGTTTTAAACTTTGCATTAATATTATAAGAAAAAGAAGAAAAGTAGAAAATGAAGGTTGGCATGTAAGGTGTCGACAAAGCAGGTTTGCAGCCACTTTGTGTGTTCTAGATATTTCAATCTCTTGGCAACATGAGTGTTGGCCTTACAGCTTTTTTCTCTGAATATCTTTCTTCTTTAATCTGAAAATATGTCCTTGTATCTGGTGACTTTTATCAGATGAGAACTTCAGAGTTGGTCATTGTTACCAGTAAGAAAAATATAATGCTTAAGAAGAAATAACGAAGGTTGAACATTATGTGTTTTAGATCAGAAATAGTTTCTGGCCAGGCACAGTGGTTCACGCCTGTAATCCCAGCACTATGGGAGGCTGAGGCAGGCGGATCAGCTGAGGTCAGGAGTTCGAGACCAGCCTGACCAACATGGTGAAACCCTGTCTCTACTAAAAATACAGAATTAGCCGGGCGTGGTGGTGCATGCCTGTAATCCCAGCTACTTGGGTGGCTGAGGCAGAAGAATCGCTTGACTCTGGGAGGTAGAGGTTGCAGTGAGCCAAAATCGTGCCATTGTACTCCAGCGGGGGCAACAGGAGCGAAACTCCATCTCAAAAGAAAAAAAAAAAGGCCGGGCACGGTGGCTCACACCTGTAATCCCAGCACTTTGAGAGGCCAAAGTGGGCAGAACACAAGGTCAGGAATTTGAGACCAGCCTGGCCAATACGGTGAAACCCCGTCTCTACTAAAAATACAAAAATTAGCCAGGTGTGGTGGCGGGCACCTGTAGTCCCAGCTACTCGGGAGGCTGAGGCAGGAGAATCGCTTTTACCTGGGAGGCAGAGGTTGCAGTGAGCCAAGATTGTGCCACTGCATTCCAGCCTGGGCAACAGAGTGAGACTCCGTCTCAAAAAAAAAAAAAAAAAAAAAAAGGAAATTGTTTCCAAATATCTTTTTTTTAATGATTATTTTTGAATAGTCAATAATTTATTCCTTCTTTGTTCCACTATTTGTTCACTTAGCACTCTTGCAAAATTTTATGGCTTTTTTTAAACTAGCTTTTTTAGAAAACTCAATTTTGCACAGATGTTGAAAAATTATAAAATATGTACATATTCAAATGTTAGGGATCAAATTTTAATCTTGGAAGCTTGGAAATTAAATATCATTTCTGTCATATATTTTAAAGCAGTGAAAGGTATTTCTTTCTTTTGAGGACTTCAGCAAATATTTCTAATTTCAAAGCTTTCTATTAAAAGTTTTTAGTTCCATATAAAGTATATCTTTTTTATGATATTTTAAGCACTAATATATTATGGTAGTTAAAATAATTTCTAGTTGACAAATCTAGAGCTGATAGTTCTTAAGTTTAAAATACAGTTTAAGCAAGGAGTATATAAAATCTACATGGGTTTCTATAAATGGTATCGTTTAAAATCTTATTTCAGTCTGGGCATGGTGCCTCATGCCTGTAATCCTAGCACTTTGGGAGGCTGAGGTGGGAGAATCCCTTGAGCCTAGGAGTTCAAAACCAGCCTGGGCAACATGGTGAAACCCTATCTCTACAAAAAAATACAAAAATTAGCCAGGTATGGTGGTGCATACCTGTAGTCCTAGCTATTCAGGAGGCTGAGGTGGGATGATCGCTTGAGCCCAGGAGGTCGAGGCTGCAGTGGGTTGTGATCGTGCCCCTACACTCCAGCCTGGGCAACAGAGCAAGACTGTCTCAACAAAGAAAACAAAAAAGAAAGTAAAGAAAGTAAATAAAATCCTGTTTCATCTTTTATTAAATTGCAGATTCTGGGATATTCATATTCCATGTAGACATTATTTAATATCTGCCAGTCTTTGAATCTCAACTATTTTTGAGTATTTATAGTTTCCATCAATTCTTAAAAGAAGCTGTATGTACAATTCAAGTTCACCATCGTTACTGGCATTTGGTCTGATAACTGGCTACTGTTAATAGTGGCAAACAGACTTAAATACAGGATACTTTACATATGACACTTTACCTGCCTCTTTTAAATTTTAAAATTATTCTATTTAAAATAATCTGACATTATAAATTTCTATGAGTAAATTATAGAATGGTCTATTAATTTTTCCTTTAGTTTGTTGTGCTTTCTGTGGTCACAGAAAATGCTTTAGAAAAAATAAAATTATTCTAGCCCAGGCACAGTGGCTCATACCTGTAATCCCAGCACTTTGGGAGGCTGAGGTGGGCAGAACACAAGGTCAGGAGTTCAAGACCAGCCTGGCCAGTATGGTGAAACTATCTCTACTAAAAATACAAAAATTAGCCGGACGTGGTGGCGGGTGCCTGTAGTCCCAGCTACTCGGGAGGCTAAGGCAGGAGAATCGTTTGAACCCGGGAGGTGGAGGTTGCAGAGAGCCAAGATTGTGCCACTGTACTCTAGCCTTGGCAACAGAGCAAGACTGTGTCTCAAAAAAAAGAAAAGAAAAGAAAAGAAAAAGGAAAAAAAAAGTATTCTATATAAGTTAGACTATAGGTTCAAAGATAATTCCTTCATAAAAGAAAAAAAATCAATAAAATTTATTCACATGGCCATGCACCATGGCTCACGCCTGTAATCTCAGCACGTCAGGAGGCCGAGGTGGGTGGATCACTTGAAGTCAGGAGTTCGAGACCACCCTGGCCAACATGATGAAATCCCATCTCTACTAAAATACAGAAATTAGCTGGGCGTGGTGGTAGGCACCTGTAATCCCAGCTACTCAGGAGGCTAAGGCGGGAGAATCACTTGAAACCTGGGAGGCAGAGGTTCCAGTGAGCCGAGATCGCGCCACTGCACTCCAGCCTGGGCAACAGAGCGAGAGTCCCTCTCAAAAAAAAAAAAAAAAAAGAATATATAGACGGGTCAGAACTGCATTCACACTTTGGTTCTATAGAATATCAAGCTGTTTTTTGATACTTTATTTAGTGATACAGTGGTATTCCCAGGAGGATTTGTCAGCACTTTTCTGGGAATGCTTGGAAATGACTAATTAGCATTAGAAATTTAAAATGTTCTGATATCATTATTTTATGTATTTATATTTTAATAGGATATTAAGGATTTTTTTCATGGTAAATTTATGGATATATAAGTAGGTAATTTGGCTTACTTATAATTTAAGGAAATAAAATTACTAGAGTACTCTCGGTAGAGATAGCAAATCGTTACCTCTAGACTCTTAGTATTTTCTCTGTATCAAATAATGCTATCGTAGTAATATATATTCTAAGTACTTTGAATTATATTTGAATTATATTTGAATATAAAAGAATAAAAATTCTTTTATTCTTCAACCTACATTTATTTGCCAGCTTATCTTTAATGTAACTCCAAATACATACCAAATTTTTGGCTTCCCAGAAATCAATTTAATAATTTGAATTTTATTACAATGTAGGCACTGTGATAGGTGTTGGGAGGATCTAAGATGAGAAAGATATTGTCAGTGCTTTCGAAGTGCTCACAGTTCTTACCCTCCATTTTACTACCTCACATGGCATTATTAATTAATGCACTCAGATCTCTTGCTAACCAGAATGTAATGTTTTGATGTGAAAGATTTTATACATCATTATCATCATCAGAGGATCAATAGTACCATGGTAAAGAATTTTAGGCTGGGTGTGGTGGCTCACGCTTATAATCCCAGTACTTTGGGAGGCCAAAGCTGGAGGATTGCTTGAGCCCAAGAATTTGAGACCACCTGGGCAGCATGACAAAACTTTGCCTCTACAAATAATTTAAAAAGTAGCCAGGCATGGTGTTGTGTGCCTGTAGTCTCAGTTACTCGGGAAGCTGAGGCAGGAGGATTGCTTGAGCCCAGGAGATCAAGGCTGCAGTGAGCCATGATCGTGCCACTGCACTGTAGCCTGGGCAACAGAGTGAGACCCTGCCTCAAAAAAAAAAAAGAATTTTACAGTTTAAAAAAAATTATTTCATTTGTCTTAAAATGAGTAGAATCTTTGCAATTGAGGTAGACTTTAAAAAGTAATATTTTTCTATTAAAAGATGGTTACTGTTCTTTTCTGACAGAGTTAATATTTTCAGTGTCATAGTTTTGTGCTAACTTTTTCTTTAATAAGTATGCCCAGGATCAATCCTGCAGTTGTGCACACACAATCGTGTGTTAGCTGTCCATGGAAAATGTATAGAATATTTAAATTTATGTAGGATATGATATCACAGTTTGGCATACTTACCCTAGAACACACACTTATGTCTGACTGTTAAATCAGTTGGGTTTTATAATCATTACGGTTTTGATATTTGATAAGATTTGCAAGATAAAATTTTTTACCTCAGAGAACAAGACAAGGTTATATCGTGCATATTAAATTCATAATACCATATAACTTGCTTTTGGGTTCATGATTGCTTTTCACCTGTACTTTCCATCTGTCATGAACAGGGATCCCTGAGATGTTCATACTCTGCATTCTCATGTGCATGATCCTTAGATTTAAAAAGGGTGAGTGGGAGAAAGTTGCTTTATAGAAATATTTCTCATTTATTTTCTCATATTTTTATTCCAGGATTTGCCTCTGAAGCAGGGAGTGTCTGCATTAAAAATGACCTGTAGTTCTCTGCTTCATAGGTTAGAAACTTATTTTAATATTTTGTGGCTAAGCACAGTCCCACTTTTCAAATTCTATAATGAATTATTTAATTGGCATTGAATGTGGACCACCAGCATATATTTCATATTGGGGTTTTCTTTATTACTTTAAATGATTAAAATTCAATAGAATGTCCAGCTGAGGCAATAAAAGCTTTATTTTTGCTTTACAGCTTAAAACGTTAAATGAGATTTTAAAAATCTATGGATTGTAACATAAGTAAAATAATGCTATTTGGGCATTTTTAAAAATTCCATTTCTTAGGCCTTATATTGCTTGAAGCATTTATATTCTAAAACATAACCAAATTCTGACTATTCATTTTGGGGAAAAACAATCAGTTCACAAATCACATTTTCAATGGGACTGCTAGCCAGCATAGGTGAAAACATGTATAGTGTATTTACTCTTGAATTGTACACTGCAGATGCTTCTTCAGCTCCCTCCTCTTCCTCCATGGGCGGTGCTTGCAGCTCCTTTACCACCTCTTCCAGCCCTACCATTTATTCTACCTCAGTCACCGACAGCAAGGCTATGCAAGTGGAGAGCTGCTCCTCAGCCGTGGGGGTAAGTAACAGAGGGGTAAGTGAAAAGCAGTTAACCAGTAACACAGTTCAGCAGCATCCATCAACACCGAAGAGGCACACAGTCTTGTACATCTCACCACCACCTGAGGACTTGCTGGATAACAGTCGGATGTCCTGCCAGGATGAGGGGTGTGGATTGGAATCTGAGCAGAGCTGCAGTATGTGGATGGAGGATTCCCCCTCCAACTTCAGTAACATGAGCACCAGTTCCTACAATGATAACACTGAGGTACCTCGTAAATCACGAAAACGAAATCCAAAGCAGAGGCCGGGGGTCAAACGACGAGATTGTGAAGAATCTAATATGGATATATTTGATGCCGACAGTGCCAAAGCACCTCACTATGTGCTTTCTCAGCTTACCACGGACAACAAAGGCAACTCAAAAGCGGGAAATGGGTTGGTATTCACATTTTTTAAAATTCTATCATTACTTTCTCCATGTTGTGCTTTGATTTCTCAGAACATTGGAAAACCAAAAAGGAACTGGAGTAAAGAAGAGCCCTATGTTGTGTGGACAATATCCTGTTAAAAGTGAGGGAAAGGAGCTGAAGATAGTTGTACAACCTGAGACACAGCACCGAGCTCGGTACCTGACTGAGGGCAGCCGTGGCTCAGTGAAAGATAGAACACAGCAAGGCTTTCCTACAGTAAAGGTATTTACTTTATTTATCATTTGAATTTTAGTTAGTGTTTCTGTTGCATGTTTTCTGGTTTCAGCTGGAAGGCCATAATGAACCTGTAGTGTTGCAAGTGTTTGTGGGCAACGACTCTGGACGAGTGAAACCACATGGATTTTATCAGGCCTGCAGAGTAACTGGACGAAATACAACTCCTTGCAAAGAAGTGGACATTGAAGGCACTACTGTTATAGAAGTCGGCCTTGATCCTAGCAACAACATGACACTGGCGTAAGTACTTAGTAAGAATTTTTCATTATACAATGTCCCTTTATATATTTTTTTTCTGTATTAGGGTGGACTGCGTAGGGATATTGAAATTGAGGAATGCTGATGTCGAAGCCAGAATAGGAATTGCTGGTTCCAAGAAGAAAAGCACTCGTGCCAGATTGGTTTTTCGAGTTAATATCATGAGGAAAGATGGCTCCACTTTGACACTGCAAACACCCTCTTCTCCAATTTTGTGTAGTAAGTAAGAAGATACGGAGATACTAAACATATCTTCTTATAGAATGCTTATGTATCTCCACAGCTCAGCCAGCAGGAGTGCCAGAAATCTTAAAGAAAAGCTTGCATAGCTGTTCAGTGAAAGGAGAAGAAGAAGTGTTTTTAATCGGCAAGAACTTTCTGAAAGGAACTAAAGTTATTTTCCAAGAAAATGTTTCTGGTAAGTACGCATATTTGTGGTACAGATATTTGAAATTTAATAAATCACTTTTTATTTCAATCAGATGAAAACTCTTGGAAGTCAGAAGCTGAAATTGATATGGAACTATTTCATCAGGTAAAATTTAAGCTTTTTTTATAATTTGGTTATTTTCCAACTCTTGTGCTTTTCTTTACATTAGAATCATCTTATTGTGAAGGTTCCTCCCTATCATGACCAACATATAACTTTGCCTGTGTCAGTGGGAATATATGTAGTGACAAATGCTGGAAGATCTCATGATGTTCAACCATTCACTTACACTCCAGACCCAGGTATGTCAAAATGAAAAATTCAGAACTAAAACGTAGATAAATACATTAATCTTTTTTTTAATAGCAGCAGCTGGTGCTTTGAATGTAAATGTGAAGAAGGAAATATCTAGTCCAGCAAGACCTTGCTCTTTTGAAGAGGCCATGAAAGGTACCAAGTAAATTCTTCTCAAAAATCGTAATAAACTTTTCTTTTTGTGTGTGTGTATATGCAGCAATGAAAACTACTGGATGTAATTTAGATAAGGTAAATATTATCCCTAATGCCCTGATGACTCCACTCATACCAAGCAGTATGATTAAGAGTGAAGATGTTACTCCAATGGAAGTAACAGCAGAAAAAAGATCTTCCACTATTTTTAAGGTAAGCTGTATTGACTAGTGCACAAACCTCCTATTCATAATATTTGGGGATTTTTATTTTTTAGACTACAAAGTCTGTTGGATCAACTCAGCAAACATTAGAAAACATCTCAAACATAGCAGGAAATGGCTCTTTTTCATCACCATCATCTTCCCACCTACCTTCTGAAAATGAAAAACAGCAGCAGATTCAGCCCAAGGCATACAACCCAGAGACCCTGACAACTATTCAAACCCAGGACATCTCACAGCCTGGTACTTTTCCAGCAGTTTCTGCTTCTAGTCAGCTGCCCAACAGCGATGCACTATTGCAGCAGGCTACACAGTTTCAGACAAGAGAAACTCAGTCTAGAGAGATATTACAGTCAGATGGTACAGTGGTTAATTTGTCACAACTGACTGAGGCATCACAACAACAGCAGCAGTCACCACTACAAGAACAAGCACAGACTTTACAGCAGCAGATTTCATCAAATATTTTTCCATCACCAAATAGTGTGAGTCAGCTTCAGAATACTATTCAGCAGCTGCAAGCAGGGAGTTTCACAGGCAGTACTGCTAGTGGCAGCAGTGGAAGTGTTGACTTGGTCCAACAAGTTTTAGAGGCACAGCAGCAGTTATCTTCAGTTTTATTTTCTGCTCCAGATGGTAATGAGAATGTTCAAGAGCAGCTTAGTGCAGATATTTTTCAACAAGTCAGTCAAATTCAGAGTGGTGTAAGCCCTGGAATGTTTTCCTCAACAGAGCCAACAGTCCATACCAGACCAGATAATTTATTACCTGGAAGAGCTGAAAGTGTTCATCCACAGTCTGAAAACACGTTATCTAATCAACAGCAGCAGCAGCAGCAGCAACAGCAAGTGATGGAATCTTCAGCCGCAATGGTGATGGAGATGCAACAGAGTATCTGCCAGGCAGCTGCCCAGATTCAGTCAGAGTTATTCCCTTCAACTGCTTCAGCAAATGGAAACCTTCAGCAATCGCCAGTTTACCAGCAGACTTCTCACATGATGAGTGCATTGTCTACCAATGAGGATATGCAAATGCAGTGTGAATTGTTTTCTTCTCCTCCTGCAGTTTCTGGAAATGAAACTTCTACAACTACCACACAGCAGGTTGCAACCCCTGGCACTACCATGTTTCAGACATCAAGTTCAGGAGATGGAGAAGAAACTGGAACACAAGCAAAACAGATTCAGAACAGTGTCTTTCAGACCATGGTCCAAATGCAACATAGTGGGGACAATCAACCTCAAGTTAACCTTTTTTCATCCACAAAAAGTATGATGAGTGTTCAGAATAGTGGTACCCAACAACAAGGTAATGGTTTATTCCAGCAAGGGAATGAGATGATGTCACTTCAATCTGGAAATTTTTTGCAGCAGTCTTCTCATTCACAGGCCCAACTTTTTCATCCTCAAAATCCTATTGCCGATGCTCAGAACCTTTCCCAGGAAACTCAAGGTTCTCTCTTTCATAGTCCAAATCCTATTGTCCACAGTCAGACTTCTACAACCTCCTCTGAACAAATGCAGCCTCCAATGTTTCACTCTCAAAGTACCATTGCTGTGTTACAGGGCTCTTCAGTTCCTCAAGACCAGCAGTCAACCAACATATTTCTTTCCCAGAGTCCCATGAATAATCTTCAGACTAACACAGTAGCCCAAGAAGCATTTTTTGCAGCACCGAACTCAATTTCTCCACTTCAGTCAACATCAAACAGTGAACAACAAGCTGCTTTCCAACAGCAAGCTCCAATATCACACATCCAGACTCCTATGCTTTCCCAAGAACAGGCACAACCCCCGCAGCAGGGTTTATTTCAGCCTCAGGTGGCCCTGGGCTCCCTTCCACCTAATCCAATGCCTCAAAGCCAACAAGGAACCATGTTCCAGTCACAGCACTCAATAGTTGCCATGCAGAGTAACTCTCCATCCCAGGAACAGCAGCAGCAGCAGCAACAGCAGCAGCAACAGCAGCAGCAACAACAACAGAGCATTTTATTCAGTAATCAGAATACCATGGCTACAATGGCGTCTCCAAAGCAACCACCACCAAACATGATATTCAACCCAAATCAAAATCCAATGGCTAATCAGGAGCAACAGAACCAGTCAATTTTTCACCAACAAAGTAACATGGCCCCAATGAATCAAGAGCAACAGCCCATGCAATTTCAGAGTCAGTCCACAGTTTCCTCACTTCAGAACCCAGGTCCTACCCAGTCGGAATCATCACAGACCCCCTTGTTCCATAGCTCTCCTCAGATTCAGTTGGTACAAGGGTCACCTAGTTCTCAAGAGCAGCAAGTAACTCTCTTCTTATCTCCAGCATCCATGTCTGCCTTGCAGACCAGTATAAATCAACAAGATATGCAACAGTCTCCTCTTTATTCCCCTCAGAACAACATGCCTGGAATTCAAGGAGCCACATCTTCGCCTCAACCACAGGCTACTTTATTTCACAACACAGCAGGAGGCACAATGAACCAACTGCAGAATTCTCCTGGCTCATCTCAGCAGACATCAGGAATGTTCTTATTTGGCATTCAAAATAGTAAGAAACTCTAATTTTTCATTACTTAATTGCTTTTAAGCTTCTGTTTTCAATGTCTCTGCAGACTGTAGTCAGCTTTTAACCTCTGGACCAGCTACATTGCCTGATCAGTTGATGGCCATAAGTCAGCCAGGCCAACCACAAAACGAGGGCCAGCCACCTGTGACAACACTTCTTTCTCAGCAAATGCCAGAGAATTCTCCACTGGCATCCTCTATAAACACCAACCAGAACATCGAAAAGATTGATTTGCTTGTTTCATTGCAAAACCAAGGGAACAACTTGACTGGCTCCTTTTAACTGGATATGTAAGTATTGCATTTTGGCTTCTTATTGAAAAGTAAGTTAAATTAAACTTTTTCTCTTTTTTAGAAATTCCACGAAGAAAATCCTGATTCCAAGATGTCCTGAGATCTTGTGGTTCCATGAGAATTATTACTTTAAAAACAAAACAAAATATAAAAAACTGTGTTTGAGTAAACTGATAGATTTTACTCTGACTGCAAAAGAGCACACCTATGCTGCTTGTTGCAGTAACTAACCACCAATGTTAACATCTTCATATTTTATATTCCTAATAACAGTGATGACTGAGAATCTATTTGAGTTTCCAGCTGGCAGAATTAATTGTTATTATTTTCCTAGGCGCAATTTCCTTAAACGTACAGTTTAAATTCAAGGCTGGACCACTCAGTTATTATTGCTATTAGAAAATAATATATCATGTTTACTTTTGTTCTTCATTATTTTCTTTCCTGCATTGTTTTAGTCAAGTAATGGCTTTTGAAAAAGTAAAGTTCAATAATAACTAAGGCTGTGATTTTTTTCAATATAAAAGGCACAGCTGTTGGCCAAAGTGAAGGAATCTTTTTTCAGTTTTATTGGAGAAACTGAAGGGTAACATTCTAACAAGTAAACTGTATGTGCAGATAAAAGTACTCTTGATTTAACACAAAGGCAGATGATACACTTATAAAACTGGGAACAGCTGGAATGCTTCTTGATTTTATTTTTTCAGAGAGTTGTTAGTTCTCTGGGTTTCTACTAAGGGGTTTAGCCATAACTGTGCATAGAAAAATAATTATCTGTAAAAAATGAAGGGGATAATATATGATAAATTATGTTCTGATATCCTCCTACAGTAGTTTAAATTGACAGAAAAATTTGAATGTTTTCTTCTTAACCCAGTCTTAGGCTGGTATTCCCTTTTTATATATATCTATATTACTTTTCACCTCTTTTTCACTTTACTTTAGAGAACTATTAATATACTACTGGCTTCATGACCCTGTAGCATCTTTGGCCACTTTAATCTAGGGTGACCTAGCAATCCTGCAGCACAGGGCAGAGAGTACTGTCTTAGGAATTATTAGGAGTTGATTCCTGAGAAACAACACATTTTTCCCCATGAACGGTGCTGTTCTGAAGTCTTCAAATTTTTCCCTCTAATAGGAAACAGTATAAATTTTAATTAAAAAAAAAAGGCAAACTAAAATTTCTTGAAATATCACTTCTCCCTGATCTGCAGTGAGTATAAATTCACTTGTCACCTCAGTGCTTTACAGTTTGAAGTGGTCACTTACCTGATGGTTCCCACAAGCCTTAGGCTTTACAGGGTTGTATCATTGACTTAAAATGAAGAATTAACTTGTGTTACATCTATAAAGAGCAAAATAACACACTCCAGAACTTGGCAGTTGTAGCATTAGTTATACAGTTTTGGGTGTTCTTGCCACCCGTGGGATGCCTGCTTCTCACTACCACCTGTGTCTGGACACATGCTTATGTCTCATTTTCCTTTTGGCATGTGGAAAGCTGTCAATGCAGTGTAAGGCCAACGTGTGTGTGGCTTCTATGTGTTGAGATAATGTTTTGGTATCCTTGTCCGTTTCATTTATTTTTTAAGTGTACAAAAAATAACCTGTTAATTGTTGAAGGCTACTTTTCTGTTCTTTTTTTTTTTTTTTTTCTATCCTGTACATTTAGTTGAACTGTGCGGAATTGTGGTGTTGGTTTTGTTTACACAGCCAGATTTTTCCTTCTTTTTGTTTTGTGATGATCTTCCTTTGTTCTTTGAATGTGCTCTTTTGTCTTTTTCTCTTTTTTCTCATGTTTTCTTCCCTCCACCTCCACCCCTTTCTTTCTTTCTCTCTCTGATTGAGAGGCATTGAATTACGTTTTCAGTAGTACAGGCTTCTTGCCGATATGAAGGGAACTTTTCAGAAAGAGACCTACTCTGGGTCATTTAATTTTGAATACAGTTTTCAATCGTTCAAGTTTTGGATGGTTTATATCTAATGTGTGTTTCATTTTTTTGGAAAGCTATATTTTGTATTTAGGAAATGGTATACTATTTTGCTATTTGTACTGAGTGAGTACATTGGCATAAATATAGAAATTTATATATATACATATATATAAACTATTCTTTTTTGCCACACATTTTTGTGGTAAATTTGTGAGTTTGTCTGATGTTCTACCACAACGTGGCGTCTGATAACAGTGAGGGGGGGTGGGGTTTGTTATGTCTTTATTGAGTATTTAAGTATCTTTTGAAACAAATGACCTGTTCATCTGTGGCCATTCCATCAGGCAGTTAGTTCCTTGATGTCAGTAGTGGGCTAAAGGCAGCTTACTGTGTGTTTGCTGGAGCTTTCACTCAGCCAAGTGTTAGAGTCAGGAAACCCATTGAGGCAATGGCGTCAAATGGTGTTTCACAAGAATGAGCCATTCAGTCTTTGCTCACTATATATTTAATATTTTATTATTGTTGTTATTGTTATTATTAATTGGCTTTCTGTATTCTATGCCTTTTATTTATAAAGACACTAAGAAAACCCATGTTTGTAATTTTAATAACATTTTTCCCATCTTGTAATATCCAGAGCTACTTTATAAATTCTCTGAACCAAAAGTATTTTCCTCAGTGTATCTCTTCTCCCCCAGCCCCTATTGGGAAAAATTACCCAGTATAGTTCAGGTTATGAGGAGGATCAGCCACACAATCCAGTGCTTCAGTTTGAAAATGTAAAATTCTAACCCTAAAGTAGGGTTGGTTGAAATTTCAGACAAAGCAAACCCAGCAGGTATAAAAAGTAGTATAAATACAAATCTGTAAGTTATTTTTGAATTTTCTGAACTTTTTTCTAAGAGATTACATAGGAGACTAAAGAAATCTATCTGTTCAAGTTCTAATTAGGATGATTGTTAATACTGCACTGTGGATGAAGTGGCGACTGGCTTGTGTGCTGACTTCTGTGGTTTAGCAAGAGGTTTATTGTTATCAAATGCTAATTGGCAATGCCAAGTCACTGGGACCAATTTTCTGTTTTATAATATCTAAGTTTAGAACAGAATATATACCTGAACTGTAGTGGTTTGATCGGATGGAGACAGAAAACCCGATTTTTATTCTCATAAATTTTGTGGTTATTTATACAAGGGCTGTGCTATGCTACCATATTCTTGTTCAATAATAATAGGTTTGTTGTTTTTTTTACATTGTTAAATGTTCCTTACCCCTAAAGGTCAATGTTAAGTACAACATTCTGAAAATACAATTTGGCTACGAAGAGTATTCATCTTCTTTGAAGCTCAGTGGTTGATATTTGTGCTAATAATGCAATTTCCTGATTACTGTTACAAGTTATAGCTACATATGGGAGAGACTCAGTGAGCCAGCAAAGGCCATAGAAACAACAATTTATTAAATGTATTTATGGCAGAAGGACCTAAATAAACTGTGAGCCACCTTTTCTTCTTTATATTGTTACATTTAAGTGTTCTTGCTTTCAGCAACTCACATTAATGCTTGGAGCTTATCTCTTTCTCTCTCTCTCTCTCTCTCTCTGTGTGTGTGTGTGTATGTGTGTGTGTGTGTGTGTGTGTTTCCTTATTGTCATTCCATTATATATCCACACCAACATGGGTGACGATAATTCAAAGTCATATTTTGCCTCTAAGCTTGATCATGTTACCTTTATGATTAAAGTATCATGTTATTTAGCCAATGCAAATCTGTTTTAAAACAAATAGTTTAAAAAAAGAACAAGTTTTTAAGGGCTTTATTATAGAAGAAGTATTAATGAAGGACTTTCCTTCCTCCCTCCCTTTCCTCCCCTCCCTGCCTCCCTTCTTCCCTTCCATCTCCCCCTCCTCCCTGCCTTCTTTGTTTCTCCTTCCCTTATTCCTCCCTCCCTCCTTTCTCCCTTCCTTCCTTTCTTCCATTCATCCTTCCTTGCCTTTTATTTTTATTTTTTGTAATATCACATGTGCTGTAGTTTGGAATTTTATTCTAGTGCATTTCTTGCTCATCAGAACCTCAGCTAATCTACCTAGGAAAAATAGTATCAAAGGAAATGAGAAAGTTGTATCTGAGTCCCTCCAGAACTAAGATAATTCTTTTTGACCATTTAAGCCTTTATAAATGCGTTTTGACCATTTAAGCCTTTATAAATGCTTGTTTTAGGAAAGTGAATCTGTTAGATGCATCAACAAATAATGACCAGGACAAAACGATTTAATAATTAAAGTCTCAAATCACCATGGTTATACATTTTCACCAGAAATAGTAATCTTACAATTTTTCATTTTTCTGATGAAGATTTCTGTTCCAATATCTGTTTCCTAATAGATTTTTTAAATTAATTAGCTTTCCTCTGCTTTATGACCACAGGTTTTATCCCTAACCGAGACAGCTGTCTTATATCTGCATGCCTTAGACTGTGTGGAGGGACTCCATGAAGAAAGACCATAGGTTAGAAAAATAACTCATAGTATATACCCTAGTAAGTGGGTTAGTAGAATCTCATAACATGTATTAAAAAGAGGTTTTCTTCTCTGCTTGTTTGTGTCACTAGAGCAAAATTGTAGAGATAATGCTCATAATGCAGTAAATATCAGAATAATATCTACAATATCATTTGTGGATGGTCCCAGGTCCCAGTGCTCTAGTTACTTTACTTCTTTTTTTTTTTTTGAGATGGAGTCTTGCTCTGTCTCTCAGGCTAGAGCAGTGTGCGATCTCAGCTCACTGCAGCCTCCACCTCCCAGGTTCAAGCGATTCTCCTGCCTCAGCCTCCCAAGTAGCCAGGATTACAGGCACCCTCCACTAGGCCCGGCTAATTTTTTTTGTATTTTTTTAGTAGAGATGGGGTTTTGCCATGTTGGCCAGGCTGGTTTCGAACTCCTAACCTCCAGTGATCCACCTGCCTCGGCGTCCCAAAGTGCTAGGATTACAGGCATGAGCCACCACATCCGGCCTAATTACTTCTTTAATCCCCATTTATTTTTATGCCATTCTAGCCTCATTTATTAATAAAATTATGTTTTTACTTTCTCTTTCAGGAAATTTTTTAAATTAATATTTTATATCTAGATCTAATGCTATGGAAAAGTGCCTTTTTATCATTTATAATTTCATTTTTCACTATTTCCAAAAACACATAAACAAATAGTTTCAGTAGGTCCCAGCTTTTACTTTTTCCATTTAAACCTTCTTTTCTCCATTTCTTCCCTTTGGCTTAAGAATAAAAGAAAAGGTACATTGCTAGAATTGTTTCTTTGGGAGAGGGTAAAAGATTACAGAATTAGACTGTTCAGCCTTTATATAAACTAAATTTGTCTTCATCTCAACCAGCTAATGGTAGGTCTTATCTGAATACTCATGAGAATTTTAGCATCTGTGAAACTCCATGCACCAGATGTGTGTAAATTTCAGGAAGAAAGTGTTGAAAGCATTTTCTCTGATGTTAATTAGATGGAAATAAATCACTAAAACATAGTTTAGGTAAAGCCTGATTATGCCACTTTTTTTTAACTAGACAGGGCAAAGTTGTTTATGTTAGTGTACTTCTTGTCTATCCTCAGTTAATTTACCTAGACAAAAAGTGTCAAAGGAAATGAGAAAAAGGTTATATCTGACTCCCTCCAGACCTAAGATAATTCCTTTTGATCAGATACAGTCAGATGGAGTGCCTTGGTTTTTGTTAATTTTGCCTCTATTCCAGCTCCTTACCACAGCGGTGGTGCTTAAAGAAAGGATCATCAGCAACAGGTCAGGATAGTTCTACCTTTGGGATAGGGCTGCTTTCCCCGTGCTAGTATTTCTGTGACTGTTAGTGGCACTGAGGACTGCAAACTTTTATGCAATATTCTTAATACCCTATTGATATTATGCACTTTAATCATTCCAAAGAAGCCAAGAATGCTGTATAGTGATGATTCCTTCCTAATGAATTCATCTTAACTATTTAGAATGTTATGTCCCTTTTCTTTTGGATAGCCAACTTGGTATAAATGTTATATGGATTTTTCTAAAATGACTATATAGGACTTAAGACTTTGAAATGTAATTTACTTATAAGGGGAAATAATTATGCTTTAGCACATCATTTTAGAAACGTCACATTTTAGAAACATTCAGCTTGCTAACCTACATGTTTGGGAATTCATTAAAACCAGTTGTCTATATATTTTGTGCCATGTATATAAGAACATTACAATATATCTTTTTCTACATATGTAGTATGTGCAACCAGTGGTTCTCAGAGTATGGTTCTCAGCCCACCAGCTAGTATCAGTATCACCTGGGAACTAGTTAGAAATGTAAATTCTTTGGCCCCATCCCAGACATACTGAGTCAGAAACTCTGGAATAGGGCCCCCGCAATCTGTTTTCACAAGCCCTCCAGGTGATTCTGATGCACACTTTAAAGTTTAGGAACCACTGGGCTAAGACTCTGTTGAGATATAGAGTTTTTCTTCCACTCAGACTGATATAGTTATACATTGTTCTTCATGTAAATTCAGCTTAACCTGGTTATCTATAATCTTTTATTGGCAAAAGTTAATTCTCAGTACTGCCTATAGAGATACAGTGTATTTTATGTACATACACAATTAGTCTAATTCTTGATAATTCAGTTAATTTAGTTTGGCATTTTCCTACCACTTACTAAAAGGTTTACATTAAATGACTGATTTAAATATATAGGTGCAATGTTCTATGTTTATTTTAATTGTTATGACATTTAAGTAGCTAATATAATTGACCGGTGCTAAAGTCTCCTGTTTATCCATAAAATGGGTACATTATGGGCAGTGTAATACAAGCTTTCTTTTCATTGCCTAGTACTTTACCAGCAGACCACAGTTTTGCCCTGGCTAGACCAACCCTCAGAACAAAATCATCATTCCTTGTATTTATATTTGTATCTGAGATAGTAAACAAGATGGCTGGCCAGGTCAACATGGCACCTTAACTTATTTTTTTAATAGGTAAAACTTCTTCAAAAGTAGCTTGCTTTGTATAAGAACTAAGCTATCAGTATAGATATAGCTATCCTTGGAGCTTATGTTTCAGACAAGAATTATTTACTAAAATAAATAATAAACAAGATAATGCATTATACAATTTGGGCATTTCTCGTTTCTCAAGTGTATGCATCATGGTAAATATAAACTAACCACAAGATAGGTAGATTGATTCATTTCATTTTAATCTCCTTGTGTAATTCAGTACCTCCATAATTGTTCTAATCTTCTTCCCACTGTTTACAAATTACCAGTTAATTAACTCGTGAAAGAAAAATTCACATATCAGAATAAAAATAAATGTATACTCACTTTATAAAAATCACCACTGCTGTCTTTCCTTAATACTAGCAGTGGAAATGTAAGTGGCTTACTCTACAAATTTTGGTGCTGGCAAATACATAGGCAAACTGTTGGGAGCTGCTCTAGTTACATTCCTCCCTTCTTATTCCCTTTTTCTCTTCCTCACTTTATTGCATAACATATTCCTGTACCCAAAGCATTCTACCACAGTTCTATTTGACTCCCACTTGTAATAACTCCTTTAAAAAATTCCATGTTTAACCATATGACCCTGCTTGCTTACTCATATTCTCCCTCCCTCTCCCCTTCCTTTCTCTCTCTTCCAGAAGTCATTTGCCTGGTTTGAAATATTTTGTAGGGATTGCTTATTATATTATTTTAGCTGATGAACCTCAGGACAACGTCTACACACACACACATACATACACGCACACAAAATCTCAGCTGTTGAAGAGTGGGCTTGGAATCAGACTTCTGTGTCCAGTAAAAAACTCCTGCACTGAAGTCATTGTGACTTGAGTAGTTACAGACTGATTCCAGTGAACTTGATCTAATTTCTTTTGATCTAATGAATGTGTCTGCTTACCTTGTTTCCTTTTAATTGATAAGCTCCAAGTAGTTGCTAATTTTTTGACAACTTTAAATGAGTTTCATTCACTTCTTTTACTTAATGTTTTAAGTATAGTACCAATAATTTCATTAACCTGTTCTCAAGTGGTTTAGCTACCATTCTGCCATTTTTAATTTTTATTTAATTTTATTTGCTTGAGCACACTGATCAACCACTGAACTGCCTTCTTCCATTGTCCTGCAATGATATAAGGGTTACATTTTTGTGTATATGGCTTTCATAGTTGGGATTTCAGAGCACTGATACCAGATATTTTCAGTTTGTTCTCTGGGGGAATTTCATTTGCATCTATGTTTTTAGCTATCTGTGATAACTTGTTAAATATTAAAAAGATATTTTGCTTCTATTGGAACATTTGTATACTCGCAACTATATTTCTGTAAACAGCTGCAGTCAAAAATAAAACACTGAAAGTTTTCATTTTGCAGTGGATAGCTGTCTTTTTTTTCCTC